CAGTGTCCCGCTTGCCGCGTCCTGCTAAGGCGACCCGAAGACAGAGGATCGCCGCAGGAGGCTCCGCGCCCCTTACCCGAGGGCACTTCCCAGCAAGCTCGACGCCTCTCCAGGGAATTGGGAGGAGCGGGACCCAAGAGGCTAGAAAAGAGTCTCCCCGGCCCGAGCTCCACGGCCCGCGGCCTTTCGGCCCTCACCTACTAGTTGGCAAAGAAAGACCGTGGCAGAAGGAAGAGGCCGCTCCAGCGCATCCCTTCGGGCGGAGCAGAAGCTCCACTTGTGGCTAGGCCATGTGCCCTCTCCGTTCCTCGGGCCAGCCTTGGCTTCCCCTTTTTGTCGCTCAAGGGCCAGGGTCGCAAGGAAATGTGAAAAAAAAGCGGAGACAAAAGAGAACGAGGTAAATCTAGATGCAGAGCCTCGCCTTTCCTCCCGGGTGCAGGTGTATGACGCGTATGGAGTTTCTGTCTTCTAATAGGCAGCCTGAGAATTCTTCCTGTTCATTGGCCATCGGTCATGGAGAAGGCGGGCTCAGTGGACGAACGGCTTTCTGGGAGCTGGGGAATGCTTGCGTAGCGTAGTTTCCCAGCGAGCCCCGCGAGGACTTCCGGCGCCGGGAGCTCGCGGCGGAAGTGGGATCTCCTGGGCCGTAGTGGGCGTTGTGTGTTTCGGGGGCGGGGGCGGGGGCGGGGGCCGGGGCGGGGACGGGGCCTCTGGCCGCCTGGCTCCAACATCAAGCACCGGGCTCCGAGTGGCCGGGATCAGCGCCCCGAGGCAGAGGCCGGAGGGCGCGCGCACTGCTAGGAAGTGCTGGTCCCCCGCGCCGCTCTGCCAGCTTGGTCCCCCGGCAGACGCCCCTGTACGATCGCCGCTCGCCCCGCGGGCGAGGCTGCGGTGGACAGCGCGGGGCTCCGGCTGGCTCGCCTTCCCGCCTGCCGTGTCCTGCTGAGCGACCCTGGTGAGTCCTGGCCCTCTTCGAGGAAAGTCTTCTTCGAAGTCACCAGAGGATGAGAATGGTGCGCGCACCTTTCAGGGGTCTTGTGAGGAGCAGAATAAATAAAGTGCTTAGGATGGACTAAAGAATTGGAAACAACCCGAATGCATCACTCGAGTATTGATTAAGAAACTAGAGCATATCCATACCGCGGAAGCTCATAGTGCCGCTAATGTCTGTGCAGTAAGGTCTCATTTATGTAGAAACACATCAAGCACCTTTTCTCCCCGCTATGGATGACTTTTTTAGTAAAAGCACAGGAAAAGGTCTGGGACGTCATTTGTCAGACTGTTAAGTCGGGGGGTACAATGGTATTGAGGAAGGGAGAGTTTTACAGATTTCTATATTGTTTGAATCTTCCCTTTTTTATTAAGATGGTTTGTATTTTTTTCATTTTCTTTTTACTTTTCTTTTCTTTCTTTTTTTTTTTTTTTTGAGATGGTCTCACTCTGTTGCCCAGGCTGGAGTACAGTGGTGCGATCATAGCTCATTGCAACCTCAAACTCCTGGACTCAAGCAATCTTTCCTCCTCAGCCTCCCCAGTAGCTGGGACTACAGGAGCCCCACCTGGCTTTTTTTGTTTTTTGGTACAGATGGCGTCTCACATTGTCTTCCCAAAGGGGTCTTGAACCCCTGGCCTCAAGCAATCATCCTGTGTCTGTCTCCCAAAATGCTGGGATTACAGGCATAAGCCACCAAGCCCGGCCAGTTTGTATTTTTATTGTTGAAACAAAAAATCGATTACTGAAAATTGCATAATACACTTTTCAGTAGAGAGTAACAATGTAAGGTATAAATGTGTCATACATTTATATGTACCTGTGGATAAATGGCTTTGGATGGTGTCTGTAAGCCCTTCTGTGACACCTCAGGGCCAGATGTGTTTTGGAATTCAGAGGTTTTCAAATTTGAGAAAGATAATATAGTGCACAGACGATATATCAAGCACATCTCCAGAGGGATCTGGGGCAACACTAAATAATGAAACATATCAGTTAAAATTTTTTAATTAGGCCGGGCGCAGTGGCTCACGCCTGTAATCCCAGCACTTTAGGAGGCCGAGGCGGGTGGATCACAAGGTCAGGAGTTTGAGACCATCCTGGCCAACATGGTGAAACCTCGTCTCTACTAAAAATACAAAAAATTAGCTGGACGTGGTAGCTGGTGCCTGTAGTCCCAGCTACTTGGGAGGCTGAAGCAGGAGAATCGCTTGAACCTGGCAGGCAGAGGTTGCAGTGAACTGAGATTGCGCCACTGCACTCCAGCCTGGGCGACAGAGTGAGACTCTCTCTCAGTAAAAAAAAAAAAAAAAGATATTTAATTGATGTATAATGTGCAATACAGAAAAACACACGAGTGGGTATAGCTCAATGAAATTTTATAAACTGAAGATATATGTTATTAATATTTCCACCATAATTTTGAACATTTACATTTAGTGGAATAAATTGAGATTATAAATATGCTTATATCAGGTCAGGTGGTGCTGCCAAATGAATGACATTGGGTTTTGCTGTCAAAGAGTTATGAAACACCCGGGTTTTGGATTTCTGGCTTTGGGATGAGAGCTTGTGGGCCTGTGTTAATAGGAGAGACAGTCACATGAGCAAGGCATTACAGTAAAGCCTAGAAAAGGCTTCAGGGCCATGAAAGGATGGGGACTGGATGGCTCTTCAGCCTGGGGTTTGCTCGTGTATTCCACATCCTTCCTCCTCAGTCCTGCCATTTTGCTCTTTCCCCAGGAGTACACATCCAGATGCCAGCCCAGCTACCACAGGGGATCCCTCTGGGAGACTGAAAGTACAGGTTCTGGGGCCCAGGTTGAAGCCGACCAACCCTGAGCCTCAGGCCAGGGGAATGGCAGCCCCCTTGGAGGCCCAGGACCAGGCCCCTGGGGAGGGAGAAGGGCTTCTGATTGTGAAAGTGGAAGATTCCTCCTGGGAACAGGAATCTGCCCAGCATGAGGATGGCAGGGATTCCGAAGCCTGCCGCCAGCGCTTCCGGCAATTCTGCTACGGGGATGTGCATGGGCCTCATGAGGCCTTCAGCCAGCTCTGGGAGCTCTGCTGCCGCTGGCTGCGGCCCGAGCTGCGTACCAAGGAGCAGATCCTGGAGCTGCTGGTGCTGGAGCAGTTCCTGACAGTGCTGCCAGGGGAGATCCAGGGCTGGGTGCGTGAGCAGCACCCGGGAAGCGGTGAGGAGGCTGTCGCCTTGGTGGAGGACCTACAGAAGCAGCCAGTGAAAGCCTGGCGACAGGTGAGGGGCCCTTCCACATCCAGGGGCACCTGGGGCTGATGAGCATGTTGTGGTTCCTGCACAGGATGTGCCCTCGGAGGAGGCGGAACCCGAGGCTGCAGGCCGGGGATCCCAGGCCACGGGGCCTCCCCCGACGGTGGGGGCACGGAGGCGGCCGTCTGTTCCCCAGGAGCAGCACAGCCATAGCGGTGAGTAAGCCTCCGTTCTTGTGGACAGTCGAGGCCTTTCTAAGGCTCCATTCTTCTCCTTCAGCCCAGCCTCCTGCTCTTCTTAAAGAGGGTCGTCCCGGAGAGACGACGGACACCTGCTTTGTCTCTGGGGTCCATGTGAGTCACCAGTCCCTTTGTCTTCTTTAAGGGGCCTGAGCCGGGTCTTCTCACCCCATTCCAGGGACCTGTGGCATTGGGAGACATCCCATTCTATTTCTCCCGGGAAGAATGGGGCACCCTGGACCCTGCTCAGCGGGATCTCTTCTGGGACATAAAGCGGGAGAACTCCCGGAACACCACCCTGGGTAAGCACCCAGGGCCTTTGGGTCCAGGCTGGCTTTCCCCAGCCTTGTTTCTTCCTCACCTCAGCTCTGGCCCCAGAACCGCGTGGGACTGAAGAGGTCGCCTCCTTCCCCTTGCAGGTTTTGGGCTCAAAGGCCAAAGTGAGAAGTCCCTGCTGCAGGAGATGGTGCCGGTGGTGCCAGGCCAGACAGGCAGCGACGTGACTGTGTCCTGGAGCCCCGAGGAGGCTGAGGCCTGGGAGAGCGAGAACCGGCCGAGGGCGGCCCTGGGCCCAGTGGTGGGCGCGCGACGGGGGCGGCCACCCACTCGCCGGCGCCAGTTCCGGGACCTGGCAGCCGAGAAGCCGCACAGCTGCGGGCAGTGTGGAAAGCGCTTCCGCTGGGGCTCGGACCTGGCGCGGCACCAGCGCACGCACACGGGCGAGAAGCCACACAAGTGCCCTGAGTGCGACAAGAGCTTCCGCAGCTCCTCGGACCTGGTGCGCCACCAAGGCGTGCACACGGGCGAGAAGCCCTTCTCCTGTTCCGAGTGCGGCAAGAGCTTCAGCCGCAGCGCCTACCTGGCCGACCACCAGCGCATACACACGGGCGAGAAGCCTTTCGGCTGCAGCGACTGCGGCAAGAGCTTCTCGCTGCGCTCCTACCTGCTGGACCATCGGCGTGTGCACACCGGTGAGCGGCCCTTCGGCTGCGGAGAGTGCGACAAGAGCTTCAAGCAGCGCGCGCACCTCATCGCGCATCAGAGCCTGCACGCCAAGATGGCCCAGCCCGTGGGGTGAGCAGCTGGCTTGGCCGGAAACCCGGGGGAGGCCCAGCCACGGCACATCCTGCTTTGTTCACCACTGGGACTCTCCTTCCATCTGTGGCCACCTCCCGGGCTGTCCGAGGGACCCCAGGGTACCTCACACTCGGAGCTCGCCTGCCCTGCTTGGCTCTGAGGACCTGCCCAGCGCTCAAAGGGAACGGAAGCCTTCCCCTCCCGCCCCCGATCTTGTCCTCTTTCCCCCTTCTGCGCCTAGCGTTCCTCTTCCCCTCTAGTTTCCTGGAGCCCCAACACATTCCTGGCAGGGACAGCAGGGTGGCAAGGACTCAGGTCTAGGTCCCTTCCCAGAAGCCCCCGAGCCTCATTTGACTGTGTGGCTCTTTGGCCCCCACCCTGTGGGGTGGGTCCATGGGTCAGGCCTCTGCCCTACCAACCTGTGCCTTTCAGTGGGCGTGGAGGACTGGCCTTGGCCCCCCAGGGGGCTGCTGGACTTTGGGAGAGACAGCCCACACCTGTGGGACCGCGGGTCTTAGTCACGGCGGCAGGGGCTTTCTGGCCCCCTCCCACTCCCGTTTCCAGGCCATGACCACTCTGCCCTGTCCTGGCCATACGGACTCGGCCTGCCTTTGCCCTCGGCCTACTTGCCCTAGCATGAGGCTCTGAGAGCCACCTGCCCACCAATCTGGTGAGGATAATGGTGGCTCCAGCGACAGGAGGCCAACCCTGGAGACCAAGAACAGGGCGCCTGGCTGCCATCTTTTCCTCCAGAGGTGGGGCTGCACCAGACTCAGCACTAGCACTCCATCAGCACTAGCACCTCACTCCATCAGCACTAGCACCTCACTCCATCGGCCCCGGCACCCTGCTCCATCGGCACTGGCGCCCTGCTCCATCGGCACTAATGCTCCACTCGGCGCCCCACTCCATCGGCCCCGCTCCATCGGCACTAATGCCCCACTCGGCGCCCCACTCCATCAGCACTAATGCTCCACTCCATTGGCACTAACGCCCCAACTCCAGCGGCACTAATGACCCGCTCCTTTGACATTGGTGCCCCACTCCATCAGCACTAACGCCCTGCTCCATCGGCACTGGTGTCCCACTCCATTGTCACTAACGTCCGGCTCCATCGGCACTACCACCCCGCTCCATCATCACTATGTCCAGCTCCGTCGGCACTACCACCCTGCTCCATCATCACTACGTCCAGCTCCAACGGCACTGGTGCCCCATTCCATCGGCACTAACGCCCCGCTCCACCGGCACCAGTGCCTCGCTCCATTGGCACCAACGCCCAGCTCCACCGGTACTGGCTCCCTGCTCCATCGGCACTAACGCCCTGCTTCATTGGCACTTTGCTGCTGCCTCCTGAGCACTGCCTTCCATGAACAGGGACAGACCAGAGGCCCTGCAAGGACTCCCCCTCAGACCTCCAAAGGGCAACAGAAGAGTATTAATAAACGTGAAAACTTACCTCCAGGCTGTTCTGTTCTTTCGGTAGCTGG